TCTTTCATGGAGATAAAATAATTTCTCATACTCAAGCAACCTTCTTGATCCTCATTTCTAGAGGATTCTAGAAAACAGCAAATGGAGCACACTGAGCCTGCAACTTTGGGGAGTGGCAGGACAGAGTGGAAGGGGAGAGGCTTGTAGCTGTCGTTTCAGGACCCTTCAAAAAAGAGCTCTAAAAGAAGTGGTGGGAGCTTTAACACATTGCAGAGTACTGTCTCCCAGGCTGTTCACCCTTCTGAAGGGGGGTTCCTGAAGGGCAAAGGCTGGTCTGATTACATGCATCTTTCCAGAGCCTCTCACCAGGCCTGGCGCCAGTGGAGGCTCAATAAATGTTTGTGGAAAGATGGGGTGGAGAGATAAAGCATAATATAAATATGAATGGGTTTCTTCAGCAGAACTTGAGACAATGGGAAATGGGAGACCCTGGTTTATAGGTGGAAATTCCCAAGAAATGAGAAAAAAAAAATCAAGGCAAAATAATGCAGTTGATAGAGCAAATATTTCCTCCTCTACATCAACTTTTGGTTAGCTTCACGGGCGTGTGCACGCCCAGGGATAGGGAGACAACTTTAGGACTATATAAGTATTGCCCAAAATGGGATTCTTGTGTTTCAGAGACTAACTTCAAGGGGAGGGCGCCATGGACAGAGCTGTAAAGATCTTTCCCGCTTTCTATGAAGAGGGCGGGCAGAGCGTCAGCCCCTAGAAAACTACATTTCCCAGAATGCCATACGCAGGCGGGAGAGGGCATGAACAGAGCCTTGGCGCGATGCTCCTTGGGAGGTGTAGTTTCCACGCGTCCAGCTCGAACGCTGATGCCCCAGCGCGGTGGTAAAATGAGCCCACGTGATCGGAAAAGCAGCGGTTTCCCTTTGAGCCGGAACAGGATGACTGGGTTGACCGATGCTGGGCAGCTGAGCGGACCAATCGGCCCCCTAGACTGAGACGTTGGCGTTTGAAATCAGCCAATGGCAGGTCTACACTGGAGCTTCCTCTCCGCCTCCTTCGCCTAGCCTGCGAGTGTTCTGAGGGAAGCAAGGAGGCGGCGGCGGCCGCAGCGAGTGGCGAGTAGTGGAAACGTTGCTTCTGAGGGGAGCCCAAGGTAGGGAGGCGAGGCGACGGTGTGCGGGAGCGACCCCTGGGGACTCTGGGCGCCTGTTCTGCAGATGACCGGTTCTAACGAGTTCAAGCTGAACCAGCCACCCGAGGATGGCATCTCCTCCGTGAAGTTCAGCCCCAACACCTCCCAGTTCCTGCTTGTCTCCTCCTGGGACACGTCCGTGCGTCTCTACGATGTGCCGGCCAACTCCATGCGGCTCAAGTACCAGCACACCGGCGCCGTCCTGGACTGCGCCTTCTACGTAGGTGCCCTCCCGCCCTGCTCCTGCCCTCTTAGTTTTTAAACGGTTCAAAACTATTTTATAGGATCCAACGCATGCCTGGAGTGGAGGACTAGATCATCAATTGAAAATGCATGATTTGAACACTGATCAAGGTAATGTGACCATATCTTTACCAGTTTGTTTTTGGGGTTTTTTCCCCTTTTTTTTTCTCTATAGAAAATCTTGTTGGGACCCATGATGCCCCTATCAGATGTGTTGAATACTGTCCAGAAGTGAATGTGATGGTCACTGGAAGTTGGGATCAGACAGTTAAACTGTGGGATCCCAGAACTCCTTGTAATGCTGGGACCTTCTCTCAGCCTGAAAAGGTAGGCTCTTTATATTCATTGCAGGAGTTGATGATTTTTAGCAAGTTTTGATCTTTTTTAAAAGGTATATACCCTCTCAGTGTCTGGAGACCGGCTGATTGTGGGAACAGCAGGCCGCAGAGTGTTGGTGTGGGACTTACGGAACATGGGTTACGTGCAGCAGCGCAGGGAGTCCAGCCTGAAATACCAGACTCGCTGCATACGAGCGTTTCCAAACAAGCAGGTATTGAACTATACCTCCTCTTCTTTCTGGAAACCATTTTTTTCCTCTGGTTCTCTCTTGGCAGGGTTATGTATTAAGCTCTATTGAAGGCCGAGTGGCAGTTGAGTATTTGGACCCAAGCCCTGAGGTACAGAAGAAGAAGTATGCCTTCAAATGTCACAGACTAAAAGAAAATAATATTGAGCAGATTTACCCAGTCAATGCCATTTCTTTTCACAATATCCACAATACATTTGCCACAGGTAAAGTATGGCATGCTGACCTATATTTAATTAACCATTTTAACTGTTTTGAAATTACTTCCAGGTGGTTCTGATGGCTTTGTAAATATTTGGGATCCATTTAACAAAAAGCGACTGTGCCAATTCCATCGGTACCCCACGAGCATCGCATCACTTGCCTTCAGTAATGATGGGACTACGCTTGCAATAGCGTCATCATATATGTATGAAATGGATGACACAGAACATCCTGAAGATGGTATCTTCATTCGCCAAGTGACAGATGCAGAAACAAAACCCAAGTGAGTATGCTTCACCTGTATTTGAGCCTTTTCATGCTGTTCTTTTTTTCTTTTGAACTTGTAGGTCACCATGTACTTGACAAGATTTCATTTACTTAAGTGCCATGTTGATGATAATAAAACAATTCGTACTCCCCAATGGTGGATTTATTACTATTAAAGAAACCAGGGAAAATATTAATTTTAATATTATAACAACCTGAAAATAATGGAAAAGAGGTTTTTGAATTTTTTTTTTTAAATAAACACCTTCTTAAGTGCATGAGATGGTTTGATGGTTTGCTGCATTAAAGGTATTTGGGCAAACAAAATTGGAGGGCAAGTGACTGCAGTTTTGAGAATCAGTTTTGACCTTGATGATTTTTTGTTTCCACTGTGGAAATAAATGTTTGTAAATAAGTGTAATAAAAATCCCTTTGCATTCTTTCTGGACCTTAAATGGTAGAGGAAAAGGCTCGTGAGCCATTTGTTTCTTTTGCTGGTTATAGTTGCTAATTCTAAAGCTGCTTCAGACTGCTTCATGAGGAGGTTAATCTACAATTAAACAATATTTCCTCTTGGCCGTCCATTATTTTCTGAAGCAGATGGTTCATCATTTCCTGGGCTGTTAAACAAAGCGAGGTTAAGGTTAGACTCTTGGGAATCAGCTAGTTTTCAATCTTATTAGGGTGCAGAAGGAAAACTAATAAGAAAACCTCCTAATATCATTTTGTGACTGTAAACAATTATTTATTAGCAAACAATTGATCCCAGAAGGGCAAATTGTTTGAGTCAGTAATGAGCTGAGAAAAGACAGAGCATATCTGTGTATTTGGAAAAATAATTGTAACGTAATTGCAGTGCATTTAGACAGGCATCTATTTGGACCTGTTTCTATCTCTAAATGAATTTTTGGAAACATTAATGAGGTTTACATATTTCTCTGACATTTATATAGTTCTTATGTCCATTTCAGTTGACCAGCCGCTGGTGATTAAAGTTAAAAAGAAAAAAATTATAGTGAGAATGAGATTCATTTCAATGTAATGCACTAAAGCAGAACACGAACTTAGCTTGGCCTATTCTAGGTAGTTCCAAATAGTATTTTTGTTGTCAAACTTTAAAATTTATATTAATTTGCAAATGTATGTCTCTGAGTAGGACTTGGACCTTTCCTGAGATTTATTTTATCCGTGATGTATTTTTTTTAATTCTTTTGATACAGAGAAGGGTCTTTTTTTTTTTAAGTATTTCAGTGAAAACTTGGTGTAAGTCTGAACCCATCTTTTGAAATGTATTTTCTTCATTGCAGGTCCACCTAATCATCCTGTGAAAGTGGTTTCTCTATGGAAAGCTTTGTTTGCTTCCTACAAATACATGCTTATTCCTTAAGGGATGTGTTAGAGTTACTGTGGATTTCTCTGTTTTCTGTCTTACAAGAAACTTGTCTATGTACCTTAATACTTTGTTTAGGATGAGGAGTCTTTGTGTCCCTGTACAGTAGTCTGACGTATTTCCCCTTCTGTCCCCTAGTAAGCCCAGTTGCTGTATCTGAACAGTTTGAGCTCTTTTTGTAATATACTCTAAACCTGTTATTTCTGTGCTAATAAACGAGATGCAGAACCCTTGAATGTTGGATGTTTTTGAATGTTGGTAATTAATATAATTTACTTAAAAAGGCTTGTGTAAGGCAAAACTCGTCATCACAGGCATGTTGGGGGATGACATTTTACCTTTAAGTCCACTCTCCCTCGTTTAATTGTCTCCTCTGATGTGTGTTGGGGATTCAGTCCTGCATAAAGTGATTTGTTGGAGTTCAGCCATTTCCCTCATGCCCCCTTGTGCCCTCTCGGTGGATCAGCAGGGCCTTTGAGCCAAGTGTGCAGCTTCACTCAGGATGGGCAGAGACTATGTGGCAGCCTCTGGGGACCTTTTGGCTCAGTGCTTTACTAGTGCCAGCGCAGTAGTGCTTAGGTAGCTTGTGCATCCCCGTGTTGATGTAGTCATAGTCCACACAGAGCCAAATAACAGACCCTTCTGTACTTAGCCATCAAATACTAAATCACAGTGAAGCCCTTGGGAAGGTAAATAATGTAATAGCCAGGGACTGATGGTATTAGTTCTTTAGTGTGATTATGTGCTTCTAAAAGTCCCTAACCACTTGGTTGAGGACAGACCATAAGTTTAAAACATTGTATAAGTGAAAGAATTAATATAGTATTGTTATAGGTAACCAAATTATAGTAATGTGGACTTGTTTTTGAGGTGGTGAGGGAGGGCTTATTTTGTGGTTCCATCTGGATGTCCTCTTGTCTCTGGAAATCAAGTGTGCCTCCCTGCCATCTCTACATACCCCTTAACCAGCTCTCCACAATTTACTTGTTTATGGTTATAGCTACCTTTTCCCCAAGTTACCCAGGTGTAGTTACCTTGGCCTTCTCATTGGTTTCCCTCACCCACATTCTTTAAGTGTCTCTTCTGTTTATCTTTTCTTCCTACTGCTACCATCCCAGGGCCTTTTGGGTGAATGTGGCAGCCTCCAATTTCTGCCTTAAGTCCTCCATCTAATAGAGTAGTGACTTTTGAACCTTGTAGTTGTGACCCAAGTAAGAAATACATTTTGAACTACAGTTCAGAACACAGAGGTCAGTATATTATACATGACAGAAGGATCCTGAAATATGACTTGCCCTTCTTGCATGCGATGTATCTGGTGCATGTGTGCATTTTTTTCTTTGCTTTTTAAGAAATCCTGGCTATGTCACCTTGAATTGATTTTACAACAAATGCCTGTCACCTGTAATTTGCAAAAACTGCTTGATCAGATTCTAAAAAATTTCTAAAAGATTTTTAAAAAATGTATTCTGATGTCATACTTGGAATCCTCCACTGCTTCCTGTTGCTCATAGTCACCCTTCAGTGATTTCATAAGGAGGTGTGCTGCTTCCCAAGCTTCTAGATCATCAGGAAGGGGCCGCGGACTGTAAGGTGCTCTCAGAAGATGGGACTAACCTTTGTTGGGAATATAAATAAGTGGATGGGATGGGAAGTGACAGCAATATCTGGTTCTGAGTTCTGTTGTGTAAAAACTTAAAGGTATATTAGCAGGTTAGCCTTTGTTCTGTGGGAGATCCAGGCCTTGTTAGAAGGACCAAGGCCAGAATGCCCAGTTTAGCCTTAGCATTCAAACCCTTCATTGTTTTTCCTCCATTATCTGTTAAACTCCTGCTTTGCCAAAGGTATCTTCTATACCCTAATAACACTAGCTTCCTTCCCTCAGTGGGGACTCAACGCACATTAGCCTACTGAGAGCTTAGATCACTACAACGAATCCTTGTAAATTTGTTTAACTCAGTTTTCCCCAAATTCATTTAAGCCGGTTCTACTTTTTCTGGTCTTGTTCCCACAATCATTTTACCTTTTACCACTCCCCCAGAAAACACTGGGGTTCTTCTCTTACGCTGAGAGCCAGGTTACTTTCTTCACTATCACTCCGACGCTTGTGTTGATTCCCAAATCTCAGTCTGCCCAGGGTCATTCTCTTTCTGAATTGCTCTTTCAGGATTTAATTTGAATCCTGCAAAGTCCTGTTCAAGGCCCCCTTTTCCATGAAGCCCTTCTTCCTTGTTGCAGCTCACAAATAAGTGTGCCCTTTCTCAAAACACGTATGAAACACCTCCTGCTTGTATACCTTTAGCAGTAGTTCCTCATATTGCCTGGCATTTAAACATTTTTGTATGCGTACATCTTGCTTTCCTACTTAAAGCAAGAGCAGGACCACATCTTTTTGTATGCTCTGGCACATGACTGTTGGACCACTTTGATATTGCTGAATTATATAGACTCCTTTTAAAATAATTTGAAATATAATTTTGGAGTATAGACATCTTGTCCAGTGCACTAGACAGGTGACCTTTGGCTTTGTTCATTAAGCATTTAGTGTCTTAGAAGTGATATGTTTACTGCAGAAAAATTTGGATAGCATGCAAAAAATGAAACATACTATCACAATCCTATGATATAACTTAAAAATTTCTTTATAGCTTCATGGAGGTATTTGATGAAAATTGTATATATTTAAGGTATATAATGTTTTGATACATGTATACATTGTGAAATGATTACCACAAGGAGGTTACTAAACATCTCCATCACCTTGTTAAATTGAGTTAAACAAATTTACAAGTTGACAAATTACATTTACAAATTTATGTAATTTTTTACGCTTTTTTTTTTTCTCCTTTTTCTGGAGAACGGGGTCTCGCTATACTGCCCAGGCAGGTCTCGAACTCCTGGGCTCAAGCTATCCTCCCGCCTCTTGCCTCCCTAAGAGCTGGGATTATAGGCGTGAGCCACCCCACCCGGCCTATGTCATTTTTTTATGTGGTGAGAATAAATAATCTCAGCAAATTTCAAGTATACAATTCATTATTACTAAGATAGCCACCACACTGTATGTCAGGGCTCCAGAACTTACTCATCTCATAGGAGGCAGCTACTTTTAACATTCTTGGTGTATATCCATCCTTCAGGATTTTCTGTATATTTCTCTAACAGCAAAAGTTTTTGTTAGCTACATCATGTGAAATGCCTGGGTAGACAAATTTAAAGATGTTATTTGGGATGGTGTGACTTGCACAAGCCACACAGCCTGCATGGTGTCCACTTTGAGGGGGATGCCCATAGCTATACTTAGAAGTCATCCTCTAGAGCAAGCTTGTCCAATTTGTTGTCCATGGGCCACATGCTGCCCAGGATGGCTTTGAAGGTGGCCCAAAACAAATTCATAAACTTTTGTAAAACGTGAGATTTTTTGTGATTTTTTTTTTTTCGAGACACAGTCTCGTTCTGTCGCCCAGGCTGGAGTGCAAGTGGCGCGATCTCCGCTCATTGCAAGCTCCGCCTCTCGGGTTCAAGCAATTCTCCTGCCTCAGCCACCCGAGTAGTTGGGATTACAGGCACCCGCCATCACGCCCGGCTAATTTTTGTATTTCTTTTAGTAGAGACCGGGTTTCATCATGTTGGCCAGGTTGGTCTTGAACTCCTGACTTCAGGTAATCCGCCCTCCTTGGTCTCCCAAAGTGCTGGGATACAGGCATGAGCCACTGCACCCAGCTGTGACTTTTTTTTTTTTAAGCTCATCAGCTATTGTATTAGTGTATTTTATGTGTAGCTCAAGACAATTCTTCCAGTGTGGACCAGGAAAGCCAAAAGATTGGACACCCCTGCCCTAGAGCATCTGACGCCTGGATACAAAAGAGCCTGTGGCTATGACTATCAGGATTCTGGCCATGAGGAATTCCATGACATGGAGGGAAAATGGCAACTTCAAATTTGCACCCCCAGGTATCATGTGGGCAGGTGCTCCATGTGGCTGGTGATAGTTGTGAGTGAGCCTTGCACGGGCTTTCCCCCTATCGGCTGTTCCAGAGCGAGAGGCTGCAGGTGTCCACTTACGTACCTGTGGCTAAGATGCGCCTGAGCAAGTGAGGGCCAGTTAGTATACATAATTTTTACAAAATTTGGATCATATTACATAAATATCTTGCTTCATGCACTTAATATGAAATTTTGCCCATGATTTATTTTTTACCTTATTTTTAAGGGCCACCTAGTTAGAATTTGATTATTTGAGCAACTATTTAGTGCCTGTGATGTGCCAGCCACTGCTAGGTTCTGGGGCTCAAAACACTGTGACAGATGCTGTGATACCACAACGTGGCCACATTTTGTTTTCAAGACCTTGGCCAACCTTTGGTCTTCACAGCCACTGCCCTGGTAGTAAGGGACTTAGTTAAGTTTGGTGACTGCTTGAAGTCTAAGATCACCAAAGTGGCTAATGCAGGCACTGTGACAATCTGGGCACTAGGAAAAGCAATGTGGGCAGAAATTCCTTGTTCGAGAGCCTTCTGGTTATACTTTAAAAAGAAGGGAGCCTAGCATCTTGTCAAATCTTTGAGCCCACTCACTCAGAGGGCCTGTCACTCATCCAGAATTGAATCTGCTGGTTTAACAGGTCAGGCAGTGTGATTTGACAGCGTGAATCTTAGAGTCCAGCCTTTGAACCTGGCGCTGAATCCTGACTTTACTGCTTATTCAGGGGGCCACTAGCTAAGTTAATTTGTGAGCCTGGGCAACATGGCGTGACCCATCTCTACAAAAGATACAAAAATTAACTGGATGTGGTGGTGCATGCCTGTAGTTCATAGCTACTCTGGAGGCTGAGGCGGGAGGATAACCTGAGTGCGGGAGGTTGAGGTTGCAGTGAGCTGAAGTTGCACCACTGCACTCCAGCCTAGGTGACAGAGTGAGACCTTATCTTAATCTAAAAAATAAAATTTCTGAGCCTTATTTTCCTCATCTGTAAAATGAAGAGAATACCTAGCTCATGGAGTTAGGAACAAGTATGTTAAATATTTATCAGAGTGTGCCTGACAGTGAGTTGAAAATATCTACTCTCTTTGGATGAAAAATATTTAACACTTCACTCTCAGATATAATTATTAGCTGACTTTTTAGATTCTTTTTTCTTTTACATGATGTAGTTCTCAGATATATACGGGATTTCTAGTTCTTAAATGCCAGTATTTTTTTTCTGTTAAAATATTTATGAACTATTTCAAACATTCAGAAAAACTCAGGATCATACCCATAAACCCACTGTTTAGATTTTAAAAAGTTCAATGTTTTTCTGTATTTTATCTCTTCATTTTAAAATAAAGTTTTGCACATGTTTGAAGCCTCATTTGTACCCCTCCCTCGCCC